AAAGGCAGCTTTCCAGTGGAGAAATCTATCAGTCGCTAACTTAGCCATGGTGTCAAAGTAAGCCATCTCCAATAACAAATCATGTTGATATCAAGTTTCCCTGACATATTAGAAAAAGGCTTTAAATGATATTCTTCACAAAATCCATACCTCAGTTGCACTGTGAGAACCACAGAAACCCATATCAAGGGCCATTCTACAAAATACCTTCCAAAGTATATTGGTAATGAACAACAAGGAAAAACTGACAAACTGTCACAAACTGGAGGAAACTAAGGGGATACGATGACTTAGTAATGTGGTAACCTGGACTGGATCCTGGAAATGAAAAAAAAATTAGGGGAAAATACAGGCAAATCCTAATGAAGTCTGTAACTTAGTTAATAGTATTATACCAATGGTAATTTTTTACTTTTAATAAATGTATCATGGTTATTCAAGATGTTAACATTAGGGGAAGCTAGATGAAGCATATATGAAAACTCTACAAGCTTTGCAACTCTTCTTTAAGGATTTAATCATTAAAAAATTAAAAATAAATGAAAAAAACAGCTGCAACAATGGTCTATACGTTGAGAATTTCAAAAAGATGCTGTTTACTTTGGGATTCAAGTAAAAACACTATAGTTGTTAAACCCTAGAGTACTCTTGAAAAAGACGGTTTTGTACACTTTAAACTGAAAGAGTATAGGAAAAATAATTTCACTCTTACAGCTAGGAAACAAAAGGGAACAAATACAAATGGGATAATTATTGAAGTTTCTGCAAGGGGGAATAAATCGCTCAATGTCCCTTCATTGCATAAAGGCAAAGTTCTCTAATTATTAAAGAAAAAAACCTCAACATTTTGATTGATAGGCCCTGTGACATCTGTCATACATCTTGACATTGTTACCTAACTTCTCCCTGGGACTGAATAACTATCAGGTGCCGGGTACCGCTAATAAACCTCAAACACTTTGCATGCCCCAGTGCATAACTGTCGCCCTCAGACTCTTAATTGAGAAACATTCTTTCCTCCTTTGTGACATCACATCCACTAACCAAATGGGGTGGTGTGAGTATCTCCTATAAAATAAAAGCTCTCCTGATGGCCTGTTCCTGCACATTTCCTGAGGACGCCCTCGATCACAAGCAGGTTATAGCTATTTAAACCTTGCCTTACCTGTACTTAGATAACATAATTGTTTCCATTCCCATAGCTTGCTGGATGAATAAAGGAAAGAAGGTTTATATACACTAATAATAGAAATGTTTTGGGATGGTTCATGATTTCGAAAAGCTTCAGAGAAAATAAAGATGCTTAATGTAAGTATCTTTGCAGTAAGATAATGTAATTACAGCAGTTCACAGTCTTCATTTCTCATTTCAGGTTAGAGTACAAAACATTCTCCCTGCAGTCTCACGAACTGTGAACAAAAACTGAAGTGAAAACTCATAGTGCATAACTCGTCAATACTCCTGTGATCGTATAACCATCAGCAAGAAAACAAATTTGATTGAGCCCCCATCCAGTCCTCTTTGCGTGGAATCAGACCTCTTTTGCAGTGGAAAGGAGCAGGTAAAACAAATAAGCAGAGGCACAAAATCATCATTTTAAATATAATGAGTTCCTCTTATTCCAGAGAATGTGACTTTCCTGAACAACAGGAGCAAGAATCAATGCCAGATTCTCTTCTCTAAAAATAATCAATTTGTTACTACAGGTAAATTAATTTCACTTTTTTCACTTCTTAGTAGGCTGACTATATATTCATTCCATTTTAACAGCCGCATGAGCCTTAATTCATTTCAGCATCAACTCTGAAGTCTAAAATTCAAAGCTTCTTCTAAGCATTTTTAAAATCAGATATGGGTGAGACTCCAAGCAAAAATCCATGCTGAAACTAAATATCCCTCCAGCTATGAAACTGTGAAACTAGATAAGGTATGCAATTTCAAAATACAGATATGGGACAGCTCTGGAACAGCTCTAGCTTACTGTGTTTCAGACTACATCGGGGAAGGATTAAGGCTCTAGCACTGCAGCAGGAAGTTAAATGTCTGCAGTCACACTGCCCATGCCAACTGTGGATCAGATCTTCTGGCCGTGGGGTCCAATGCATTGCAAAGGACTGGATCTTGTGTACAGTGTCTCTCTCCACTTTTTGTACGTAAGCACTTTAGACTTGACCTTAGTGTCATCCACATGCTGCTTTTTGTTTTACTTATAGTGCTGCAGCTCTGATGGTTCAACTCTGCCAAAAGATGGATCTTTAATGATTAGCACTACACACTGACCAACTCAGAAGAAGGAGCCACACCACCTGTGACTCCAGCCCTGACTTCTGCTCTGGACCAGTGTTTCCATAACAGGGACTTCAAAATCACTGTGATTTGAAGCCTTTTTGAACATGAAGATGTTACTCCTGCTGCATTGCCTTGGGGTGTTTCTGTCCTGTTCTGGACACATCCAGGATGAGCACCCCCAATATCACAGCCCTCCGGATGTGGTGATTCCTGTGAGGATAACTGGCACCACCAGAGGCATGACACCTCCAGGCTGGCTCTCCTATATCCTGCCCTTTGGAGGCCAGAAACACATTATCCACATAAAGGTCAAGAAGCTTTTGTTTTCCAAACACCTCCCTGTGTTCACCTACACAGACCAGGGTGCTATCCTTGAGGACCAGCCATTTGTCCAGAATAACTGCTACTATCATGGTTATGTGGAAGGGGACCCAGAATCCCTGGTTTCCCTCAGTACCTGTTTTGGGGGTTTTCAAGGAATATTACAGATAAATGACTTTGCTTATGAAATCAAGCCCCTAGCATTTTCTACCACGTTTGAACATCTGGTATACAAGATGGACAGTGAGGAGAAACAATTTTCAACCATGAGATCCGGATTTATGCAAAATGAAATAACATGCCGAATGGAATTTGAAGAAATTGATAATTCCACTCAGAAGCAAAGTTCTTATGTGGGCTGGTGGATCCATTTTAGGATTGTTGAAATTGTAGTCGTCATTGATAATTATCTGTACATTCGTTATGAAAGGAACGACTCAAAGTTGCTGGAGGATCTATATGTTATTGTTAATATAGTGGATTCCATTTTGGATGTCATTGGTGTTAAGGTGTTATTATTTGGTTTGGAGATCTGGACCAATAAAAACCTCATTGTAGTAGATGATGTAAGGAAATCTGTGCACCTGTATTGCAAGTGGAAGTCGGAGAACATTACGCCCCGGATGCAACATGACACCTCACATCTTTTCACAACTCTAGGATTAAGAGGGTTAAGTGGCATAGGAGCTTTTAGAGGAATGTGTACACCACACCGTAGTTGTGCAATTGTTACTTTCATGAACAAAACTTTGGGCACTTTTTCAATTGCAGTGGCTCATCATCTAGGTCATAATTTGGGCATGAACCATGATGAGGATACATGTCGTTGTTCACAACCTAGATGCATAATGCATGAAGGCAACCCACCAATAACTAAATTTAGCAATTGTAGTTATGGTGATTTTTGGGAATATACTGTAGAGAGGACAAAGTGTTTGCTTGAAACAGTACACACAAAGGACATCTTTAATGTGAAGCGCTGTGGGAATGGTGTTGTTGAAGAAGGAGAAGAGTGTGACTGTGGACCTTTAAAGCATTGTGCAAAAGATCCCTGCTGTCTGTCAAATTGCACTCTGACTGATGGTTCTACTTGTGCTTTTGGGCTTTGTTGCAAAGACTGCAAGTTCCTACCATCAGGGAAAGTGTGTAGAAAGGAGGTCAATGAATGTGATCTTCCAGAGTGGTGCAATGGTACTTCCCATAAGTGCCCAGATGACTTTTATGTGGAAGATGGAATTCCCTGTAAGGAGAGGGGCTACTGCTATGAAAAGAGCTGTCATGACCGCAATGAACAGTGTAGGAGGATTTTTGGTGCAGGCGCAAATACTGCAAGTGAGACTTGCTACAAAGAATTGAACACCTTAGGTGACCGTGTTGGTCACTGTGGTATCAAAAATGCTACATATATAAAGTGTAATATCTCAGATGTCCAGTGTGGAAGAATTCAGTGTGAGAATGTGACAGAAATTCCCAATATGAGTGATCATACTACTGTGCATTGGGCTCGCTTCAATGACATAATGTGCTGGAGTACTGATTACCATTTGGGGATGAAGGGACCTGATATTGGTGAAGTGAAAGATGGAACAGAGTGTGGGATAGATCATATATGCATCCACAGGCACTGTGTCCATATAACCATCTTGAATAGTAATTGCTCACCTGCATTTTGTAACAAGAGGGGCATCTGCAACAATAAACATCACTGCCATTGCAATTATCTGTGGGACCCTCCCAACTGCCTGATAAAAGGCTATGGAGGTAGTGTTGACAGTGGCCCACCCCCTAAGAGAAAGAAGAAAAAGAAGTTCTGTTATCTGTGTATATTGTTGCTTATTGTTTTGTTTATTTTATTATGTTGTCTTTATCGACTTTGTAAAAAAAGTAAACCAATAAAAAAGCAGCAAGATGTTCAAACTCCATCTGCAAAAGAAGAGGAAAAAATTCAGCGTCGACCTCATGAGTTACCTCCCCAGAGTCAACCTTGGGTGATGCCTTCCCAGAGTCAACCTCCTGTGACGCCTTCCCAGAGTCATCCTCAGGTGATGCCTTCCCAGAGTCAACCTCCTGTGACACCCTCCCAGAGTCAACCTCGGGTGATGCCTTCTCAGAGTCAACCTCCTGTGATGCCTTCCCAGAGTCATCCTCAGTTGACGCCTTCCCAGAGTCAACCTCCTGTGACACCCTCCCAGAGGCAACCTCAGTTGATGCCTTCCCAGAGTCAACCTCCTGTGACGCCCTCCTAGAGCCAACCTCAGTTGATGCCTTCCCAGAGTCAACCTCCTGTGACGCCCTCCCAGAGCCAACCTCGGGTGACACCCTCCCAGAGTCAACCTCATGTGACACCTTACCGGAGTAAAAGTGGTAAACAAAAGCAATCAGTACCAATTCCAAAAACTGTATCCAGAAAAGGTACATTAAAAAAATAATTCCTAGTATGTTTCTACTTACTCTTCATTGTTTTAAATAA